TAATAATAATAATAATAATAATAATGTGTATACCCATGTAAACACCATTCAGATAAAAATATGGCATATTTGGGGCACCCGGGGAGTGTCTCTTGTGGCCCCTCCCCTCCATACCCTGCTGATCTATCAGCACAGATTAGTTTCTGCCACTTTTTAAACTTCATATTCCTTTTCTTTTTACACAAACACAAACATTCGAGTCATGACTGGGTGGGGTGGCTCAAGCCTGTAATCTCAGCACTTTGGGAGGCCAAGGTGCGAGGATCGCTTGAGTCTGGGAGTTCAGAGACCAGCCTGGGCAACATAGAGAGACCTCATCTCCACATAAAAAGTTTTAAAAATTAACCAGGGGCGGTGTAGTCCCAGCTACTCAGGAGGCTGAGGTGGGAGGCTTCAGCCCGGGAATTCCAGACTGCAGTGAGCCATGATTGGGCCACTGCACTCCAGCCTGGGCAACACAGTGAGACCCTGTCTCAAAAAAAAAAAAAAAAAAAACAGGAAAAAACAAACAAACAGAAAAGCAGGCCTGGCGCGGTAGCTCATGCCTGTAATCCCAGCGCTTTGGAAGGCTGAGACGGGGTTATCTCTTGGGCTCACAAGTTAGAGACAAGCCTGGGCGTGGGCTATATTGCTAGATCCAGGTCTCTGCAAAAAACAAAACCACTCAGTTTTTAGTCATCTATAACGTCCTGCCTGGAAGCATGCTATTTTGGGCCTCTGAGCTTTTGCACTTGCTAATTCCTTCTGCGCTGGGGAGAGCTCAAACCCTGCCCGAAACTTCTAAAAATGGTGCCTGGATAAATGAAGGCATTAGAGCTGCGATTGGACGGACGGCTGTTGGACGGCGCCACTGCTGGCACTTATCGGGAGATGCTCATTGGACAGTCACGTGACGGGACCAAACCTCCCGAGGGAGCGAGGCAGGTGCGGTCACGTGACCCGGCGGCGCTGCGGGGCAGCGGCCATTTTGCGGGGCGGCCACGTGAAGGACGCACGTTCAGCGGGGCTCTCACGTGACCCGGGCGCGCTGCGGCCGCCCGCGCGGACCCGGCGAGAGGCGGCGGCGGGAGCGGCGGTGATGGACGGGTCCGGGGAGCAGCCCAGAGGCGGGGGTGAGGCGGGAGGCAGACGGGCGGGAGGAGGGCCAGGTACCTCTTCCCTTCCTTTCTCCTCTAGGGCCCACCAGCTCTGAGCAGATCATGAAGACAGGGGCCCTTTTGCTTCAGGGGTGAGTTTGAGGTCTGATTATTGTGGCACAGAGATTCTGCACCCTCACTCCATCCCCACTCTAGTTTCATCCAGGATCGAGCAGGGCGAATGGGGGGGGAGGCACCCGAGCTGGCCCTGGACCCGGTGCCTCAGGATGCGTCCACCAAGAAGCTGAGCGAGTGTCTCAAGCGCATCGGGGACGAACTGGACAGTAACATGGAGCTGCAGAGGTGTGGGCCCCTGAGGACCCAGAAGTCCAGCCCTCCCCGGCACTGGTTCTCCTCTCTCCTGCAGGATGATTGCCGCCGTGGACACAGACTCCCCCCGAGAGGTCTTTTTCCGAGTGGCAGCTGACATGTTTTCTGACGGCAACTTCAACTGGGGCCGGGTTGTCGCCCTTTTCTACTTTGCCAGCAAACTGGTGCTCAAGGTGGGCAGCTGCAGGGCAGTGAGCCCAGGGATTCAGTCCCTAACGCCCACTCCACTCCCCACAGGCCCTGTGCACCAAGGTGCCGGAACTGATCAGAACCATCATGGGCTGGACATTGGACTTCCTCCGGGAGCGGCTGTTGGGCTGGATCCAAGACCAGGGTGGTTGGGTGAGACTCCTCAAGCCTCCTCACCCCCACCACCGCGCCCTCACCACCGCCCCTGCCCCACCGTCCCTGCCCCCCGCCACTCCTCTGGGACCCTGGGCCTTCTGGAGCAGGTCACAGTGGTGCCCTCTCCCCATCTTCAGATCATCAGATGTGGTCTATAATGCGTTTTCCTTACGTGTCTGATCAATCCCCGATTCATCTACCCTGCTGACCTCCCAGTGACCCCTGACCTCACTGTGACCTTGACTTGATTAGTGCCTTCTGCCCTCCCTGGAGCCTCCACTGCCTCTGGAATTGCTCAAGTTCATTGATGACCCTCTGACCCTAGCTCTTTCCTTTTTTTTTTTTTCCCCACTGAGAAGGGGTCTCGCTATGTTGCCCAGGTTGGTCTCGAACTCCTGGCCTCAAGCGATCCTCCCGCCTCAGCCTCTCAAAGTGCTGGGATTACAGGTGTGAGCCACCATGCCTGGCCTGAGTCCAGCTCTTTAATGCCCGTTCATCTCAGTCCCCTGCCCGCAATCCTGCCTTCTGGCCTCCTCCGTCCCTGATCCCGCCTCTGCCTGCCCAGGGGCTGCCCCTGGCCGAGTCACTGAAGCGACTGATGTCCCTGTCTCCAGGACGGCCTCCTCTCCTACTTTGGGACGCCCACGTGGCAGACCGTGACCATCTTTGTGGCGGGAGTGCTCACCGCCTCACTCACCATCTGGAAGAAGATGGGCTGAGGCCCCCAGCTGCCTTGGACTGTGTTTTTCCTCCATAAATTATGGCATTTTTCTGGGAGGGGTGGGGATTGGGGGACGTGGGCATTTTTCTTACTTTTGTAATTATTGGGGGGTGTGGGGAAGAGTGGTCTTGAGGGGGTAATAAACCTCCTTCGGGACACACTTCGGCATCTGAGTCACTGGGCCTCTGCCCC